TATAAAAAGTATTTGGAGAATATCTAGGCCTTACCCATTCATAGAGGGAGCCTTGCTCTCCTGCGGTTTACTGGAGTCTGGGATGGCTCCTAGGTTAATGCTCTTTGCTCTGAATCACACTATCTTAACCTAATTTCACACAAGAATGAATGTTGAAATTACAGTATGGTGGTTTTGCCCTAAGTAAATTTGATAACATGGAAATTGAGTAATTTTATCCAAAAAGAGACTAACCACAGCCCCTGAGAAGCCAGCTAATCCCTGCTTATGCTGCAAGCTAACGTGTCCGCCCCTTTGCTCATGCTGTTCCATCTTTCTGAAGTCTTCACTCTTCATCCTTACCTTTTCCTGAGGCCGAGTTGAAGCTCCACCTGCTCTTTCACTCCTCTCCCCACTCAGGCCCTCCACTCTGATCCCATGGCGTGAATGGTGCTTCTCTATAGAGGGCCTCCACCTTACCGTTGGTGTTCGCCATGTGTCTGCCTAACCTAGAATTTCTCAACTGCAGCTTGTAGGGCGGGATACTTCTTTAATGTGGAGGGCTGTCCTGTGAATTTTAAGTTCAGCAGCCTCTACCCACCTGATGCCAGTAGCACCCTCCTTCCCATTTACGGCAACCAAAAATGTCTCTAGGCATTGCCAGATGTTCCCCTTAGCGACAAAAGGGCTCCTCATTCTGTGAGAACTGCTGATTTAGAGTCTGAGCCACATAAGGTCCAAGGTCAGCTTAATAATAATATAATTTCAATATAATCCATAGGTACAAGTTTTAAAATCTAAAGAAAAAAATTTTTTTTACTGCCACTTGTGGGGCAGGGCCAGCCATAGACAGTGTGCCCAGAGTAGCCAGAAAAAATTTAAAAATAATAATAATATAACACAGTACTTCCCAGCTCTTTTGGATTTGAAAAATCTCATAAACCCCCTTAGAAATTTTAAAAACAATAAAGATATGATAAAATAGTGATTTAAAAAATAGTTAAAAATAGGTTCATTTAATTTAATTTTTTTTTTTTGAAATGTAGTCTCACTCCTGTCATTCAGGCTGGAGTGCAATGGCGAGATCTCAGCTGACTGCAACCTCCATCTCCTGGGTTCAAGCGATTCTCCTGTCTCAGCCTCCTGAGTAGCTGGCGCTATAGGTGCCTGCCACCACACCTGGGTAATTTTTGTATTTTTAGTAGAGACAGGGTTTCTGCACAGAACATTTATTTCTTGATCTGCAGGTTATAAACAACTTGTGAAATGAGTGATTTGGAAGATGATGAGACACCCCAGCTTTCTGCCCATGCCTTAGCAGCTCTCCAGGAATTTTATGCTGAGCAAAAGCAACAAATTGAGCCAGGCGAGGATGATAAATATAACATTGGAATAATAGAAGAGAATTGGGTAAGTAAATGCATTTCACAGCCATCAGGAAGTAAAATGCTATCAACCTATTTCTCGGTTACAGCAACTGAGCCAGTTTTGGTATAGTCAGGAAACTGCTCTGCAGCTGGCACAGGAGGCAATTGCAGCTGTAGGAGAAGGTGGCAGGTGAGATTCAAATTTTCTCTTTTTGGCATCTAATGTTTCATGGTGTGTTCATTTTGTCTCCTAGAATCGCATGTGTGAGTGCCCCTAGTGTTTACCAGAAACTCAGAGAGCTGTGCAGAGAAAACTTTTCGATATACATCTTTGAATATGACAAAAGATTTGCCATGTATGGAGAGGAGTTTATTTTCTATGATTACAATAATCCATTGGACTTACCCGAAAGAATTGCTGCACATAGTTTTGACATCGTAATAGCAGATCCTCCCTATCTTTCGGAGGAATGTCTCAGAAAAACATCGGAAACCGTCAAGTACCTGACGCGGGGCAAGATTCTGCTGTGCACAGGTAGGTGCTGCATTTCATATCTCATCAAAGTCCTCTCTGGATTCATTTGCTTTGTTCTCTTCAGGTGCCATCATGGAAGAACAGGCAGCAGAACTCCTTGGAGTGAAGATGTGCACGTTTGTTCCAAGACACACCCGGAACTTGGCAAATGAGTTTCGCTGTTATGTGAATTATGATTCTGGGCTGGACTGTGGGATCTGATTACAGACGGTGACATAACACAGGAAGGAACCCTGTCACATTCCTCTTTTTGTATTTTCGTAGTAGATTTAAAAGTTATAATCTCTTCCCCTCCCCCCAAACTGGAGCTGTCCCTGGCCTGGTTTTCAAAATAAAGTGTGCGATCTTCATTATTGTTTCCTTAGGGAGGGCGTCCCTAGAGCTCAGTCTTCTGCCAACCTGAATCCATGGAATTCGAGTTGGAAGAAACCTTAGAATCTGCCTGATCTTCTCTCCTCATTTAACATGTGTAAAAACAGAAGAACAGTTGTGTGGCTTGCCCAAGGGCTCCTGAATGAGACAGGACCTTGGCCTCTGCCTCGGGCCAGAGCAGTCTGGTAGCATCCTAGGGCTTGTGAGGAA